GGATTACGAGGTCAGGAGTTCAAGACCAGCCTGGCCAACATGGTGAAACCCCATCTTTACTAAAAATACAAAAATTAGCCGGGTGTGGTGGTGGGCGCCTGTAATCCCAGCTACTCGGGGGGCTGAGGCAGAATTGCTTGAACCTGGGAGGCAGAGGTTGCAGTGAGCTGAGATCACGCCACTGCATTCCAGCCTGGGTGACAGAGCAATACTCTGTCGCAAAAAAAAAAAAGAATACTGGAGGCTGGGCGAGGTGGCTCACACCTGTAATCCCAGCATTTTGGGATGCCAGAGGCGGGCGGAATATCTTGAGCTCAGGAGTTCGAGACCAGCCTACACAATATGCTCCAAACGCCGCCTCTACAAAACATACAGAAACTAGCCGGGTGTGGTGGCGTGCCCCTGTGGTCCTAGCTACTTGGGAGGTTGAGGCGGGAGGATCGCTTGAGCTCGGGAGGTCGAGGCTGCAATGAGCCGAGATGGTGCCACTGCACTCTGACGACAGAGCGAGACTCCGTCTCAAAACAAACAACAAATAAGGTTGGGGGATCAAATATCTTCTAGTGTTTAAGGATCTGCCTTCCTTCCTGCCCCCATGTTTGTCTTTCCTTGTTTGTCTTTATATAGATCAAGCAGGTTTTAAATTCCTAGTAGGAGCTTACATTTACTTTTCCAAGGGGGAGGGGGAATAAATATCTACACACACACACACACACACACACACACACACACACTGGAGTTCGAGACGAGGCCTAAGCAACATGCCGAAACCCCGTCTCTACTAAATACAAAAAATAGCTGAGCTTGGTGGCGCACGCCTATAGTCCTAGCTACTGGGGAGGCTGAGGTGGGAGGATCGCTTGAGCCCAAGAAGTCGAGGCTGCAGTGAGCCGAGATCGCGCCGCTGCACTCCAGCCTGAGCGACAGGGCGAGGCTCTGTCTCAAAACAAACAAACAAAAAAAAAAGGAAAGGAAATATAACACAGTGAAATGAAAGGATTGAGAGAAATGAAAAATATACACGCCACAAATGTGGGAGGGCGATAACCACTCGTAGAAAGCGTGAGAAGTTACTACAAGCGGTCCTCCCGGCCACCGTACTGTTCCGCTCCCAGAAGCCCCGGGCGGCGGAAGTCGTCACTCTTAAGAAGGGACGGGGCCCCACGCTGCGCACCCGCGGGTTTGCTATGGCGATGAGCAGCGGCGGCAGTGGTGGCGGCGTCCCGGAGCAGGAGGATTCCGTGCTGTTCCGGCGCGGCACAGGCCAGGTGAGGTCGCAGCCAGTGCAGTCTCCCTATTACATGAGTTGTTTTTATTTCTTACCCTTTCCAGAGCGATGATTCTGACATTTGGGATGATACAGCACTGATAAAAGCATATGATAAAGCTGTGGCTTCATTTAAGGTATGAAATGCTTGCTTAGTCGTTTTCTTATTTAACATGTACATTTTTATTCCTATTTTCGTAGCATGCTCTAAAGAATGGTGACATTTGTGAAACTTCGGGTAAACCAAAAACCACACCTAAAAGAAAACCTGCTAAGAAGAATAAAAGCCAAAAGAAGAATACTGCAGCTTCCTTACAACAGGTTATTTTAAAATGTTGAGATTTAACTTCAAAGTGCATGTATATATCTTTGATTTCTTTTGTAGTGGAAAGTTGGGGACAAATGTTCTGCCATTTGGTCAGAAGACGGTTGCATTTACCCAGCTACCATTGCTTCAATTGATTTTAAGAGAGAAACCTGTGTTGTGGTTTACACTGGATATGGAAATAGAGAGGAGCAAAATCTGTCCGATCTACTTTCCCCAATCTGTGAAGTAGCTAATAATATAGAACAAAATGCTCAAGAGGTAAGGATACAAAAAAAAAAAAATTCAATTTCAACAAAAACCTGCATATTTTTTCTTTTTAAAGAATGAAAATGAAAGCCAAGTTTCAACAGATGAAAGTGAGAACTCCAGGTCTCCTGGAAATAAATCAGATAACATCAAGCCCAAATCTGCTCCATGGAACTCTTTTCTCCCTCCACCACCCCCCATGCCAGGGCCAAGACTGGGACCAGGAAAGGTAAACCTTCTATGAAAGTTTTCCAGAAAATATGGATATAAACAATATCTTTTTCTGTCTCCAGATAATTCCCCCACCACCTCCCATATGTCCAGATTCTCTTGATGATGCTGATGCTTTGGGAAGTATGTTAATTTCATGGTACATGAGTGGCTATCATACTGGCTATTATATGGTAAGTAATCACTCAGCATCTTTTCCTGACAAATTTTTTTTAACTTCCTTTATTTTCCTTACAGGGTTTTAGACAAAATCAAAAAGAAGGAAGGTGCTCACATTCCTTAAATTAAGGAGTAAGTCTGCCAGCATTATGAAAGTGAATCTTTCAAGCCTCTGGTTCTAATTTCTCATTTGCAGGAAATGCTGGCATAGAGCAGCACTAAATGACACCACTAAAGAAACGATCAGACAGATCTGGAATGTGAAGCGTTATAGAAGATAACTGGCCTCATTTCTTCAAAATATCAAGTGTTGGGAAAGAAAAAAGGAAGTGGAATGGGTAACTCTTCTTGATTAAAAGTTATGTAATAACCAAATGCAATGTGAAATATTTTACTGGACTCTATTTTGAAAAACCATCTGTAAAAGACTGAGGTGGGGGTGGGAGGCCAGCACGGTGGTGAGGCAGTTGAGAAAATTTGAATGTGGATTAGATTTTGAATGATATTGGATAATTATTGGTAATTTTATGAGCTGTGAGAAGGGTGTTGTAGTTTATAAAAGACTGTCTTAATTTGCATACTTAAGCATTTAGGAATGAAGTGTTAGAGTGTCTTAAAATGTTTCAAATGGTTTAACAAAATGTATGTGAGGCGTATGTGGCAAAATGTTACAGAATCTAACTGGTGGACATGGCTGTTCATTGTACTGTTTTTTTCTATCTTCTATATGTTTAAAAGTATATAATAAAAATATTTAATTTTTTTTTAAATTAGCTGTATCTGTGATTGTATTTCTTTTTTGCAT